AAGTCAGGGCTGGGGAAGCAGGTGGCTTTTATGGCAGGGCAGCTAATGGGTCTCAGGCATTCTCCTTTCTGAGAAGGTGAAAGGCACTCAAGGAGGAAATGCAGAAGCAAAGGCACCATCAGAAAGAGCCAGGCATGTATAGGCAGGAACCAGTAGATACAGAGCCTGGGAGATAAACCTGTGAAGGCAGGTGGGGGCTGTTCGTGGAAGCTCTTGAATGTCAAGTGGAGACTGATCTGAATCCAGTGAGCAATAGGGAGCCATTGAAGATCTATGAGCTGGGGGAGTTACAGACCCTGAGCTGTGCTTTAGGAAGGTTAATAGGGGCCATGGAGAGGATGCCTTGGGAAAGGAGAGGAAGATGCAGGGAGACCAGTTAGAAAGTTGTTACCTTAATGGAGGGTTGTTACCTTAGTGGAGGCTGCAGGAAGGCAGTACAGTCGGGTGGAAGGAGCTGGCTCCCTGGTGTGTTGGCTGGATCTCCTGCTAACCATTCCTGCAGCCTGAGGGCACGTTGCCTTTTGGACTTCTCCTTTTGTTATCTGATTTTTTGTTTTTTTCCCCCCAGCTTAAGCAAAGAAAGAAATTCACAAGCAACAGCAGGAAACTCCACCTTCCATTCCCTCCTCAGGCCTGGCCTCCTGGTTCTCTGTTGGCCCATGTACTCCTCTGCCAGGTATCTGGGGCCTCTCTGCAGGGTCTCCAGCCGGAGGATCTCTCTTCATGCTCCATCCTTGTCTTCAGGCGCCCACTTTTGGGGATCAGGAAGCTGTGCCTGGGCAGTAGGTTTGTCCGTGAATTGTAGGAGTACTGATTTATCCTAGAAGTTGCCAAGCATCAAGGGGAGACCCTGCCCTTCCCCAGGGGAATGCAATTTGAGTGGGCCCACAAGACCCACGCTAGTGAACCAACTGCACATCTGTGGAGGGTTGGAATATTCTCCCAGCTCAGAGAGGATCGGTGAGCCCTGTCTGTACTACACAGCTGGTAGGTACAGAAAGTGGGTCGCCTGGGGTTTTGCTTCAGTCTAGTGCCCTAGACATGGCACTCAGAGGAGGGAGAGCTGGGATCCGGTTCCGCGCGCAGTGCTGAGTCTCCCCTGATTTGCGGTAGTGGAGCAGTCCACCCGGAGAACTCAGGAGTTTTCGCAGGGCGAGGGGGAGGGCTGGAGCCTGGAACCCCCATATTCCTTGCACCTCTTGGGCCCGGGACAGGCAGCCCTTAGTCACTGGGGTGTCCATAGTGCCCACGAAGGGCCAGCGTCCCAGAGGGTTCCCAGGTCAGGTTGGTGACGTGTGGGGCTTCCCTAACTTCGTAGGCAAAATCTGCCAGACCCTCCCGGGGGAGCGGAGCTCCGAATACCAGGGCCGACTCCGCTCCTGAGGCCGCTGAGCCCTCCTGCACCTGTCCGGCCCGGGAAGTGCCATGGGACAGCTGATCGCCAAGTTAATGAGCATCTTCGGGAACCAGGGTAAGGGGCGCACAGGGCATCCAAGCGAGCGCTTTGATCTCGCCCTCTTCTGGGACTCCTCTGATCTGTGGTCGGACGCACGGGGGGACCTCGGGCTCCGAGGGTCGTATATGGGCGCTCCTCGACTGCCCCGCGGCCTCCCCTGCCCCCGTCCCTGCCTGCTCCTCTTGGGTCCCGGCGCTTCGGTGCGCCCCAGGACGCAAAGCTGGGCGACCCTCCTTTCTCCCCGCTAAACGGAGCCAGCGGCGGGGATGGGGGGCTGCTGCGAGTTTCCTGCGATTGTGACTTCGCGTTATGCTCTTTCTCTAAACACCGTCTCTTGGCAAGCCCCGAAGCGCCCCGGGCCTTTCAGACACTTTTCTGGAATGTGAAGGGAGGTGGGGGCTCAGCTGTCTTTTCCACCGTCCCGGAGTGGGGCAGGTGTCGGAGCTGGGTGGGAAGCAGACGCGGTACGGTGGGCAGAGGTCCCCAGCCTGCGGGGAGCGCTATCTCCTTCCTGGGAGGTCTGGTGGGGGCACACAGTCCCTTGGTCTTCGGGTTTGGCCCTGACGCTGCCCTTCCTCCGACGCTTCCAGAGCACACGGTCATCATCGTGGGACTGGACAATGAAGGAAAGACCACCATTCTCTACCGGTTGTAAGTGACTCTCGGGCGGGGAGGGTAGAGAGCTGGGCCTCCCACCAGACTGACAGGCAGGGGGACCAATCACTGGAGCTCTTCCCTGGGTTCCCGGGCTCCTCTGTAGTCCGGAGGAGCGATTGGGCACGCTGCTTGGACCTTCCTAGTACTGCGGCTCCTCGGTCTGGCATTCAAATCCTGCACCGTACAGGCAACCCTAGCTCCCACTGCTTTCCTCCATCTTCCCGGGGGCCCTGCCAAACCCAGCTCCAGGCCTGCCAAGTGTCCCAAACTGCCTCCCTGCTCTTCGCTCCCTCTAGCGGCAGGTCCCTCCTTTCTCACCCCTGTCCCCTCTGCCAGTTAACTTTCTTCCCCTTCTTCAAACCCAAAGGCTCACTGAGGCTCTGTAGCTCCTGGTCTAGCAAGCCTGGCACATATGGGTGGTGCTGAGTAAATACCGATCGCAGCTTTCCCCGATATTCGCTCTCTGGATGGCACCTCTCCCATTTTACAGCCTCCAAAGTACTTTACTTAGGAGAAGCTTTTCCATGAAAAAGTAATACATGTAATGATTTTAAAAAATTATAAAGGAAAATTTCAAACAATGGAGGAATACACGGTGAAAAGTAAGTTTCCTTCTTGCCTCTGGCTCCTAGTTTTCCTCCTATTGTAACTTTGCGTAACTTTTCAGAAGCATTATTTACATATAAAAGCATGTGTATATTTTCTATGTCACTTTAAACAAAGCACCTCTCTGATGTCCCTCACTGTGTCTGTCTCATTTTTCTAAACTCTTGCTCCTCAAAGTGTGGTCTACAGACCAGTCACACAGGCATCACCTGAAAGCTTATTAGGAATGCAAAACCATGGCCGGGCGCTGTTGCTCTCAAAGTGCCTGTAATCGCAGCACTTTGGGAGGCCGAGGCGGGCGGATCACCTGAGATCAGGAGTTCAAGAGCAGCCTGGCCAACATGGTGAAACCTCGTCTCTACTAAAAATACAACAACAACAACAACAACAACAACAAAGGGCTGAGCAAGGTGGCTCACGCCTGTAATCCCAGCACTTTGAGAGGCTGAAGTGGGTGGATCTACCTGAGGACAGGAGTTCGAGACCAGCCTGGCCAACATGGCGAAACCCCATCTCTACTAAAAAAATATAAAAATTAGCTGGGCGTGGTGGCACATGCCTGTAATCCCACCTACTCTGGAGGCTGAGGAAGGAGAATCACTTGAACCCGGGAGGCAGAGGTTGCAGTGAGCTGAGACTGCGCCACTGTACTCCAGCCTGGGCGACAAAGGGAGGCGGAGGTTGCAGTGAGCTGAGATTGTGCCACTGCACTCCAACCTGGGCGACAGAGAGAGACTACATCTCAAGGAAAAAAAAAAAAAAAAAGCAAAACTGTGGCCGGATGCGGTGGCTCATGCCTGTAATCCCAGCACTTTGGGAGTCCAAGGTGGATGGATCACTTGAGGTCAGGAGTTCGAGACTCGCCCAGCCAACATGGCGAAACCCCGTTTCTACAAAAATACAAAAATAAGCCTGGCGTGGGGGTGTGCTCCTGTAATCCCAGCTACTCAGGAGGCCGAGGCGGGAGAATTGCTTGAACCTGGGAGACATGATCGTACCTACACTCCAGACTGGGCGACAGAGTGAGACTCTGTGAAAGAAAGAAAGAGAGAGAGAGAAGGAAAGAAAGAGAGAAAGAAAGAAAGAAAGAAAGAAAGAAAGAAAGAAAGAAAGAAAGAAAGGCAAAAGCCTGGACCCCTGCCCAGACTCACTGGGTCAGAATCTGCATTTTGACAAAACTCTCAGGTCATTCAACTGCATATTAAAGTTTGAGGAGGCTGGGCTCTGTGGCTCATGCCTGTAATCCCAGCACTTTGGGAGGCCAAGGCAGGAGGATCTCTTGACAGGAGCCCAAGGTCAGGAGTTCAAGGTAAGCCTGGGCAACACAGTGAGACCCTGTTTTGAGCTCTTGGTGCCCACTCCTACCTCCCCAGCTTGACCAATGAGGTGGTCCATATGTGTCCCACCATTGGCAGCAACGTGGAGGAGATCATTCTGCCGAAGACCCACTTCTTCATGTGGGACATAGTGAGACCTGAGGCTCTGAGCTTTATCTGGAACACATACTACTCCAACACTGAGGTGAGGAGGGCACCAGGGCTGAAGGGTCTCCACCTGTCTCTCACGGCTCCCCTCTGCTGCCCAGTTTATCATCCTTGTGATTGACAGCACGGACCGGGATCGGCTGCTGACCACTCGGGAGGAGCTATATAAAATGCTGGCCCATGAGGTAAGCCCCCTGCAGTTGGGAGAGGGCCCAGTGGCTGACTGGGGCTGGGCTCCTCTGTCCACAGGCTCTACAGGATGCTTCAGTCCTGATATTTGCCAATAAGCAGGACGTGAAGGACTCCATGAGGATGGTGGAGATCTCCCATTTCCTTACTCTCAGCACCATCAAAGACCACTCGTGGCATATACAAGGCTGCTGTGCCCTCACCAGGGAAGGGTTAGTGGCTGCCCTACCTGGATCTCTAGGGCCTGGCTGAACCAATGGATGACTGACCATCAGAACCCTTCTCCTGCCTCTCTCCTGTGAGAATCTGGTTCACAGTTGGCTCCTGGGCCAAGCCAATTTGGCATCTCCCCACAGGTGAGATGTGGTGGGTAAGCCACAAGCAGACAGCATCCCTGCTCTCAGGGGCTTGTTCTAGTGGAGAAAGAGGTAGCACTCCGCCTAAATGCAATAATCTCTCTCTCTTTT